ACACTACATTCTTCCATATCTCTCTGTTAGATGCTATTTTCTCTGTCTGGAATACTCTTTCCTTTTGTCTTGGCAATCTCTGCTCATCTCAGGTGTCAGCTATACCCTGTGTTCCGGGAAGCTTTTTTTTTTTTTTTTAGGCGTTGCTCTCTATATGTCTTGTATCTCCTCCGTTATCATAATGTACTTGTTTGACACCTCTTCTGATGGCAGACTCTATTCTTTTTTGAGAGTCTCACTCTGTCACCCAGGCTGGAGTGTAGTGGAACGATCACGGCTCACTCTAGCCTTGACTTTGCAGGCTCAAGCAATCCTCCCACCTCAGCCTCCCTAGTAGCTGGAACTACGGGAACATGCCACCCTGCCTGACTAATTTTTGTATTTTTTTTAAGAGACGGGGTTTCACCATGTTGCCCAGGCTGATCTTGAACTCCTGAGCTCAAGTGATCCACCCATCTCAGCCTCCCAAAGTGCTGGGATTACAGGCGTGAGCCACCATGCCCGGCTGACTCTGTCTTTTTAACTGTATATTCTTGGTGCCTAGCACAGAGCTTGGACTATAGTAGGGATTTCAGGGTAGGCTGGAAGGAGGCAGCGCTTTGCTTTTCAAGTATTGATTTTTAAATTAACATACAATGAAATTGACTTATTCTTTTGTATAATTCTTTGAATCTTAACATGAGTATAAATTCATTTATCTACCACCATAATCAAGAAACAGAAGTTTCATCATCCTAAAAAAACTCCACCCTTCCCCCTACTCCTTATACCCTGGCAAGCAGCGATCTATCTATACTACTATACTTTTGTCTTTTTGAGAATGTCATATAAATAGAATCATATAGTATTTAGCCTTTTAGACTGATAATTTGCCTATTTTTTTCTTTGGGTTGTTTGTTTCTTACTCCTGAGTTTTGAGAGTTCTTTATGTTCTGGGTATCTTTTTTTTGGGGTTTGATATGACATTTGTAAATATTTTCTCCTGATCTAGAGCATATCTTTTAATTCTCTGAAGTATCTTTTTTTTTTTTTTTTTTTTTTTTCCTTTGAGACAGAGTCTCCCTCTGTTGTCCAGGCTGGAGTGCAGTGGCGTGATCATGGCTCACTGTAGCCTTGACCTCCTGAGCTCAAGCAATTCTCCCACCTCTCAGCCTCCTGAGTGGCTGGGACTACAGGAATGTGCCACTGTGCCCAGCTAATTTTTGTATTTTTTAAATAGAGACCCAGTTTCACCATGTTGTCCAGGCTGGTCTCAAACTCCTGGTCTCAAGCAATCTGCCTGTCTTGGCCTTCCAAAGTGCTGGGATTACAGACGTGCGCCTGACCTTTTTTTTTTTTTTTTTTTTTTTTTTAGAGATGGGGTCTTGCTGTGTTGCCAGGGCTGGAATGCAGTGCTTATTCGCAGGTGTGATCATAGTGTGCTACAGCCTCGACCTCCTAGGCTGAAGTGATACCCACCTCAGCCTTCCAAGTAGCTAGGACTACAGGTATGCCACTGCACCCAGACAGTGTTTTTGCAAAGCACAATTTGTAATTTTGGTGAAGTCCAGTTTATCAGTTCTTTATTTTATGAACCATGCTTTTAGTGTCATACCTAAAATCTCTGCCTAACCTCAGGTTACAAATATTTTTCCCAATGTTTTCTTCTAGATAACTTATTTCTTTGCATTTTATATTTTGCTCTATGATCCATTTTGAGGTTTTTTTTTTTGTTTTTTGTTTTTTTATAAGGTGTAAGGTTTGGGTGAAGGTTCTGTTTTTGCCTCTGGTTGTCCCATTGCAACAAAACACCATTTGTTCAAGAGACTAACCTTTCTTCGTTGAATTGCCTTTATTCCTTTGCCAAAAGTCAATTGACTATATATGTGTAAAGCTGTTTCTGGATTCTCTTATTTTGTTCCATACCATACAATCTTGATTATTATAGCTTTATACTATATCTTAAAATTAGGCAATATTGTTTCTCCAATTTTATTCTTTTTCAAAATTATTTTGACTACCCTAGTTCCTTTGCTTTTTCATATATATTTTAGAATCAGTTTATCTATAGCTACAAAAAATCCTTTTGGGATTTGATTAGGAGTGCATTAAATCTGTAGATCACTTTAGGGAAAAATGGACATCTTTTCTATGTTGAATCTTCAAATCTATGAACACAGTATGTCTTGCAGTTTATTTGTGTTCTCTGATCTCTTCTATCAGCATTTTGTGGTTTTGAGCAAATTGCTTCTCTGTATATTTTGTTAGATTTATTCCCCACTATTTCGTATTTTTGTAGCTATTGTCAATAGTATTTTTAAAAATCTTGGTTTTCAGCTTTTCTTTGCTAATATATAGAAATTTGGTTCATTTTTGTGTTGTCTTTATATCACGTGACTTTTTTTAAATTATACTTTAAGTTTTAGGGTACATGTGCACAACGTGCAGGTTAGTTACATATGTATACATGTGCCATGTTGGTGTATCATGTGACCTTTCAAACTGACTTATTAGTTCTAAGACTTTTTAGTAGAATTCTTGGTTTTTTCCTGCATAGACAATCTGTGTTGTCTGCCAAAAGGCATAGTTTTATTTATTCTTTCCAAAATGTATGTCTTTTATTTCTTTTTCTTGCTTTATTACACTGGCTATGACTTGTAGTCCACAGTCTTGAATAGGAGTGGTGAGAGTAGACTTCCTTGCCTTGTTCTTGATGTTAGGAGGAAAGCATTCAGTCTTTTATCCTCTAGTATAATTTTCACGGTAGAGTTTTTGTGTATGGGAGGCTGCATGTTTTATTTATTTATATATATATATTTTGAGACAGAGTCTCACTTGTCATCCAGGCTGGAATGCAGTGGTGCGATCTCAGCTCACTGCAGCCTCCGCCTTCCGGGTTCAAGTGATTCTCCTGCCTCAGCCTCCCGAGTAGCTGGGATTACAGGCATGTGCTACCACACCGGCTAATTTTTTTTTTTTGAGACGCATCTCGCTCTGTTGCCCAGGCTGGAGTGCAATGGCGTGATCTTGGCTCACTGCAACCTCTGCCTCCCGGGTTCAAGCAATTCTCTTGCCTCAGCCTCCTGAGTAGGTGAGACTACAGGCACCCGCCACCGTGCCCAGCTAATTTTTATGTGTTTAATAGAGATGGGGTTTCATCATGTTGACCAGGATGGTCTCCATCTATTGACCTCGTGATCTGCCTGCCTCGGCCTCCCAAAGTGCTGGGATTACAGGCGTGAGCCACTGCGCCTGGCCACACCCGGCTGATTTTTTTGTATTTTTAGTTGAGACGGGGTTTTGCCATGTTGGCCAGGCTGGTCTCTAACTCCTGGCCTCAGGTGATCCGCCCACCTCAGCCTCCCAAAGTGCTGGGATTGCCGGTGTGAACCACCGCGTCCAGCTGCATGTTTTACTTTTTAGTTTTGTTAGCTTTTAAATTTTGAAGTAATATGTAGTCATACACATTTCAAGCAATAATTTGAGTCACTTTAAAGGAAAAAAGAAAGAACCTACTAAATTTTAAATCCTTAACCTGTTAGGATTATTAACAAATGTCTGATATTAAGGCAGTGGGAGTTGTTAGATTTCAGTTGTTAAATCAGTAGCTTCTTGAAGATTTCTTGAATAAATACTTAGTTTTGGCTTAATCTGGAGATATTTTCAACAAACAAAATAATCATAGGGATAGGGAGGGCAATTAGTTTGTTGTAAAATATATTTATGCTTAAAATTTTTGAAAAATGGCTCTCAAGGTGTCTTGTGTTTTCTAGAGTCTAGTTTTATTCTACTGTTCCTTTGTTTTTAACTTGTAATATTGTTTAGTAGAAAACTTTCTAATATACCAAAAATTTCAGTAAATGGAACTTAAAAAATGTAAACCATTCCTGATTTCATCTTGTTTGTTGACAACTTGTCTCAGATATTAAGATTTTATATTAAACTGCAGACTTTCTTTAACATTAAGGATTTTGATTTTCCTTGAACCTTGATTGGAAAATAGTTTAGAATACTGCTATAATTGGTAAAATTTGAGGTGAGAAAAATAACTTTAGCAAACATATACTGAGTATCTAGAGATAACTTGCAGTTTTAGCTTCTTTACTCTCCCTGAGATTTTGGGATTTTAATAATCTAGAAAGCCACAACTCCTTACTGTCTTTGTCAGTTTGGATTTTTATAACAAGATATTATAGACTAGATGGCTTCAACAATAGACATTTCTTTCCCACAGTTCTGAAGGCTGCAGGCTGGGAAGTCCAAGACCAAGAGGCCAGCAGATTTAATACCTGATGAGGGCCCGCTTCCTGATTTGCATACAGCTGCCTTCTTGCTGTATGGTCTCATGGCTGAGAGAGATCATTGTCTTTTTCTTGTAAGCGCAGTAATCCCATCATGAAGTTCCCACCCTCATGACCTGATTACCTCTGGAAGGCCTCACATCCACATCCATCACATTGGGGATGAGAGTTTCAACATGAAATTCAATATGAATTTTAGGAGAAACACAAACATTCAGTCTGTAGTACTTTTGACATAATGCTTTCGTGAAAACTTGTTAGAAAGTTGAATGTCTAAAATTTGTCCCATTGACTTATCTATCTTATATGGGAGTTCTTTCACTCCAGAGAACTAAAAATTATAAAATGTCTAATTATGGTTTGTGCAGGTGTTGCCTCTTGGGTCCAGACTGCCTGGCTGGTGGGTGATAACCAGCCCAAATATTCTTGCCAACCAGTGCCACCTGTGGCTCTGCAGGGAAGAGCGGGAGAGAAGAACTCAGGTGCAGGTGGTCATGAAAGGGAGGTTGAGTTGGTAAGGTAACAATTGCCTATGTGAGCTGGGTGGATTAGAGATTTCTATGTATGTTTTGTTTTAGGTTGTTTCACGAAGAAATCCAGAGGATGTCCAGGAGGTAACATTTATATGAAGATTTTATTTTATGTAATGAGATACATGTTTAATTTTTTTCTCTCTAGATAATTGTATGGAAGAGATACAGTGATTTTAAGAAACTACACAAAGAACTATGGCAAATTCACAAAAACTTATTCCGACATTCAGAGTTGTTTCCTCCATTTGCTAAAGGAATAGTGTTTGGTAAGTGATTATTTTGAAATTGTAATTTAAAATCCCTTAAGTGTTGATTCTTATTTAATTGTAGGGCGATTTGATGAAACTGTTATCGAAGAGAGAAGACAATGTGCTGAAGACCTGCTACAGTTCTCTGCCAATATTCCTGCTCTTTACAATAGTAAACAGCTTGAAGACTTTTTCAAGGTTTGGTAGTCTTTCTGGAATATTTTATATCTCTAATGAAACACAATTGCTCTTATCTCTTTAGGGTGGAATAATTAATGATAGTTCTGAATTAATTGGTCCTGCTGAAGCTCACTCAGATTCCCTCATTGATACCTTTCCTGAGTGTAGTACGGAAGGTAAGAGATTTTAATTTTTTTGCATTTCAAAGATATCTGTTTACTATTGTGATCATATTTCTAGGCTTCTCCAGTGACAGTGATCTGGTATCTCTTACTGTTGATGTGGATTCTCTTGCTGAGTTAGATGATGGAATGGCTTCCAATCAAAATTCTCCCATTAGAACTTTTGGTCTCAATCTTTCTTCGGATTCTTCAGCACTAGGGGCTGTTGCTTCTGACAGTGAACAGAGCAAAACAGAAGAAGAACGGGAAAGTCGTAGCCTCTTTCCTGGCAGTTTAAAGCCGAAGCTTGGCAAGAGAGATTATTTGGAGAAAGCAGGAGAATTAATAAAGCTGGCTTTAAAAAAGGAAGAAGAAGACGACTATGAAGCTGCTTCTGATTTTTATAGGAAGGGAGTTGATTTACTCCTAGAAGGTGTTCAAGGTATGGTTTTATGTATATTATGTTTTGGCATGTATTTTTTACATGTCCAGACTTTTTTTTTTAGGAGAGTCAAGCCCTACCCGTCGAGAAGCTGTGAAGAGAAGAACAGCCGAGTACCTCATGCGGGCAGAAAGTATCTCTAGTCTTTATGGGAAACCTCAGCTTGATGATGTATCTCAGGTATGTCTCATATTTTGTTGTGTGTTTTCTTCATTGATGTATAATCTTTGATATCTTCCATTAGCCTCCAGGATCACTAAGTTCAAGGCCCCTTTGGAACCTAAGGAGCCCTGCCGAGGAGCTGAAGGCCTTCAGAGTCCTTGGGGTGATTGACAAGGTAATTCTTCAGTGTCTCTTCAAGAGTTCAGTTTAATAAATTATTACTCGTGTCTTTTATGTAGGTTTTACTTGTAATGGACACAAGGACAGAACAGACTTTCATTTTAAAAGTAAGTAAAATTTGTAGCCAGGCGCGGTGCCTAGGATACAACTGACCTTTTTGTTCTCTGTCAGGGTCTAAGGAAAAGCAGTGAATACAGCAGGAACAGAAAGACCATCATCCCCCGCTGTGTGCCCAACATGGTGTGTCTGCATAAGTACATCATCTCTGAGGAGTCAGTATTTCTTGTGCTGCAGCATGCGGAAGGTTGGTTTGTAGTTTGGATTGTTTATGCAGTGACTTTTGTTTGTTTTGTTATACTTGTTCACAGGTGGCAAACTGTGGTCATATATCAGTAAATTTCTAAACAGAAGTCCTGAAGAAAGCTTTGACATCAAGGAAGTGAAAAAACCTACACTTGCAAAAGTTCACCTGCAGCAGCCAACTTCTAGTCCTCAGGACAGCAGTAGCTTTGAATCCAGAGGAAGTGATGGTGGAAGCATGCTTAAAGCTCTGCCTTTGAAGAGTAGTCTTACTCCAAGTTCTCAAGATGACAGCAACCAGGAAGATGATGGCCAAGATAGCTCTCCAAAGTGGCCAGATTCTGGTTCAAGTTCAGAAGAAGAATGTACTACTAGTTATTTAACATTATGCAATGAATATGGGCAAGAAAAGATTGAACCAGGGTCTTTGAATGAGGAGCCCTTCATGAAGACTGAAGGGAATGGTGTTGATACAAAAGCTATTAAAAGCTTCCCAGCACACCTTGCTGCTGACAGTGACAGCCCCAGCACACAGCTGAGAGCTCACGAGCTGAAGTTCTTCCCCAACGATGACCCAGAAGCAGTTAGTTCTCCAAGAACATCAGATTCCCTCAGTAGATCAAAAAATAGCCCCATGGAATTCTTTAGGATAGACAGTAAGGATAGCGCAAGTGAACTCCTGGGACTTGACTTTGGAGAAAAATTGTATAGTCTAAAATCAGAACCTTTGAAACCATTCTTTACTCTTCCAGATGGAGACAGTGCTTCTAGGAGTTTTAATACTAGTGAAAGCAAGGTAGAGTTTAAAGCTCAGGACACCATTAGCAGGGGCTCAGATGACTCAGTGCCAGTTATTTCATTTAAAGATGCTGCTTTTGATGATGTCAGTGGTACTGATGAAGGAAGACCTGATCTTCTTGTAAATTTACCTGGTGAATTGGAGTCAACAAGAGAAGCTGCAGCAATGGGACCTACTAAGTTTACACAAACTAATATAGGGATAATAGAAAATAAACTCTTGGAAGCCCCTGATGTTTTATGCCTCAGGCTTAGTACTGAACAATGCCAAGCACATGAGGAGAAAGGCATAGAGGAACTGAGTGATCCCTCTGGGCCCAAATCCTATAGTATAACAGAGAAACACTATGCACAGGAGGATCCCAGGATGTTATTTGTAGCAGCTGTTGATCATAGTAGTTCAGGAGATATGTCTTTGTTACCCAGCTCAGATCCTAAGTTTCAAGGACTTGGAGTGGTTGAGTCAGCAGTAACTGCAAACAACACAGAAGAAAGCTTATTCCGTATTTGTAGTCCACTCTCAGGTGCTAATGAATATATTGCAAGCACAGACACTTTAAAAACAGAAGAAGTATTGCTGTTTACAGATCAGACTGATGATTTGGCTAAAGAGGAACCAACTTCTTTATTCCAGAGAGACTCTGAGACTAAGGGTGAAAGTGGTTTAGTGCTAGAAGGAGACAAGGAAATACATCAGATTTTTGAGGACCTTGATAAAAAATTAGCACTAGCCTCCAGGTTTTACATCCCAGAGGGCTGCATTCAAAGATGGGCAGCTGAAATGGTGGTAGCCCTTGATGCTTTACATAGAGAGGGAATTGTGTGCCGCGATTTGAACCCAAACAACATCTTATTGAATGATAGAGGTCAGGAACTTTTGCAAATGCATTTCTTTTTATGTTTTGATTTCTCCTGTCGTTTTGTTTTTAGGACACATTCAGCTAACGTATTTTAGCAGGTGGAGTGAGGTTGAAGATTCCTGTGACAGCGATGCCATAGAGAGAATGTACTGTGCCCCAGGTTAGAGCAATCTCCTAAAATGTTTCACTTGAATTTTAATATCAACCTTTTTTGGTGTGGTTAGAGGTTGGAGCAATCACTGAAGAAACTGAAGCCTGTGATTGGTGGAGTTTGGGTGCTGTCCTCTTTGAACTTCTCACTGGCAAGGTAAGCAGTGGCCTGGACGTTTAATAAATTTAGGATAAGAAGTGTACCTGATTGATTGTTTCAGACTCTGGTTGAATGCCATCCAGCAGGAATAAATACTCACACTACTTTGAACATGCCAGAATGTGTCTCTGAAGAGGCTCGCTCACTCATTCAACAGGTAATTTAACTGACCTATTGGCCAGGTTTATCTCCTGTTACTCACTAAGTCCGTCTTTTTTTAGCTCTTGCAGTTCAATCCTCTGGAACGACTTGGTGCTGGAGTTGCTGGTGTTGAAGATATCAAATCTCATCCATTTTTTACCCCTGTGGATTGGGCAGAACTGATGAGATGAACGTAATGCAGGGTTATCTTCACACATTCTGATCTTCTCTGTGACAGGCATCTCCAGCACTGAGGCACCTCTGACTCACAGTTACTTATGGAGCACCAAAGCATTTGGATAAAGACCGTTATAGGAAATGGGGGGGAAATGGCTAAAAGAGAACAATTCGTTTACAATTACAAGATATTAGCTAATTGTGCCAGGGGCTGTTATATACATATATACACAACCAAGGTGTGATCTGAATTTAATCCACATTTGGTGTTGCAGATGAGTTGTAAAGCCAACTGAAAGAGTTCCTTCAAGAAGTTCCTCTGATAGGAAGCTAGAAGTGTAGAATGAAGTTTTACTTGACAGAAGGACCTTTACATGGCAGCTAACAGTGCTTTTTGCTGACCAGGATTGGTTTATATGATTAAATTAATATTTGCTTAATAATACACTAAAAGTATATGAACAATGTCATCAATGAAACTTAAAAGCGAGAAAAAAGAATATACACATAATTTCTGACGGAAAACCTGTACCCTGATGCTGTATAATGTATGTTGAATGTGGTCCCAGATTATTTCTGTAAGAAGACACTCCATGTTGTCAGCTTTGTACTCTTTGTTGATACTGCTTATTTAGAGAAGGGTTCATATAAACACTCACTCTGTGTCTTCAACAGCATCTTTCTTTCCCCATCTTTCTATTTTCTGCACCCTCTGCTTGTTCCCTCATATTCTGTTCTTCCGACTCCTGCTAACACACATGCAACAAAAAAGGGAAGGGAGTGCTTATTTCCCTTTGTGTAAGGACTAAGAAATCATGATATCAAATAAACATGGTGAAACATTAGATCTCTTCTTCATTTAATAACCCTCCCCCCTTTTTTTCCTTGAAGAAATGCGTCTGTTCCTTTCCTTGTGAAATATTATCAGTTTCTACCATTGCTTCTCATGCTTGACTTTGTTTTACTTTTTGGCTTGGTATACTAAGAAGCAAAGGATCTCATCTAAATGGAATTGAATGGCAGTCCTAGTTTGTTACTTATGGTGATGAGATTTTCAGATTTGAACTAATCTATTTGACGTGATTTAGAAAGAATGTAAGTATTCACACATCTCCAAACATTTGTATTTGTTACTTCTTTTTGTTGCTAAGGTAGCTCCTGTAGTTATGCATTGTTGCAAAAATTTACAAATGTTTTAAAAGTGTTAACATCTGTTTTTTTTTAAACGTTAGCCAAAGAAGAAGTCACTATTTCCAAGTTAGAAACCACCAGAAATAATTGAAATTTTTGATATGTTCTAATCTTCTTTGCATTTTTGAGATCTGTGTGAGAGCCCAACCCCACTCCAGGAGCATCTGTACAGCTTCCATCTGCCATCGACCAGGTCCTCTCATCAAATTAAATGGAACAGAAAATGCTCTAGTGAAACAAAGGAAATGTGCAAGCATTTTTCCTTTTTCTATTATTCTATTTCCCTTTTTCCTTTTTGGCCCCCTTATAATCCAAACCCCAGCTGAAAGGCTGCAACAACACCAGGTTGGGGAGCAGGTCACCAGGATCATAGTTCAGTCAAAATGACATCACTCCCTGGAACTAGATTTCAACTCACTAGTCCCCTGGCCTCATAACAGGAACTTATGCAGGTGAGACACAAGAATGACTTCCTGTGTAGGACTAGTAGGAAATCTGCAAGTACTTAGAGCTGGCCATTACAGAACTTCCTTCCAGAAGTGCCCTGTGACATGAAAGTAGGACTTCACAACTAAGGTGAAGATCCCTGCCCTACCACATGATTTGAGTCTCTTGGATTCAAAGGACATTAATGTCAACAGATGGTTGCCATGTCAGTCTGTTGACACAATTCCATTGCTTCAGTTTCTCCCCTTTTCTCTCTATATGTTTGGTTGGAGCTTGTGCCTAATGTAAATACATCATTCATAATTAGAATGGACATTAATTATTTTAGTAATAAACACAGGATAAATAGCTTTGGGGTGATGAACCAGAGTCTGTTTTTATTTTATGGTGTGTACATATTTTAAGCTGTACTTCTGTGAATGGTACTGATTTTTGTGGTTGTTTTTTTTTTATATTTTGTTTGTTTAAGCAGAAGAGTGGAATATGGGGTCAAAATCATAAAAGAAGTTGCCATGAGTGTTTCTCATTTGATTTTTTTATCGTAAAAT